GGTCAGGATGGTCTTGATCTCCTGACCTTGTGATCTGCCCACGTCGGCCTCCCAAAGTGTTGGGATTACAGGCATGAGCCACTGCGCCTGGCCAGCCTCTTAAAGTTATATCACTCCATGACATTGTTAAGAGCACAGCCCACTTGCCTTCTGCTAGCTGTGACTCCCGAGATGAGTTATTTATCCTCTCTGTGTCTCAAGTTCCCTCATCTGCAAGATGAAAGTAAAGAATAGTTTAGTGTCTCCTTGGGTTGTTAAGGGGTTAAAGGGCTAACACAGGTAAGGTATTTAGAACAGTGGTTGACACAGATAAGGACTACCCTGGCATTAAGATTGTTATTATTCACTTAATCGGATACCTTTGTAATTTTACATGAAATGTATTATCGATAAATCAAAAAATAGAAATATAGGCATAATCTGAGGATATGAAAAGACTACAGTGGATAACAGGCAGGAGGAGAGCTTGGAGGCCACTGCTTTTCCTTTTTTGAAAAAGCTTCTCTGTGCTTTGATTTTTCACGTATGTGTATATACGTGACACTAGTTTTTTAATTTAAACAGATTGAGCAAAAAGATCACTAAAGTCCCTCTTATCTCTAAATTCAGAGATTGACTATGATTTTCAAAGAGCAATATTTTCTAGGTGTCCGACTTATCCTTGTTTTCATAGCTTGACCATTTTTACTTTTGACCTTCCCAGGAAATCCTTATGAAGATTTAAAATAAACACAATCACTTTGGTATGTTTATAATGGAGCAGGTTCTGACTCCTTGGATACTACAGAAAACGGGAAAGGTGAAAATATGAACTTTGTAAATACTTGGCCTTAGGGACTGGCTTATATTTTACCTCTTACAATCTTTTCCCAGAAGCAATTCAGTAAACTGAAGGAAAGATCATAAAGTTAACAACTGCAACAACAAAAGCGTGGTAAGTAGGCAGCGCCCTGGCAGTGAAAGCGTTAACAGGGCTGGGTAAGGCGATCCCTTGAAATGAGTAAGACTGAGTGGTTAAAGTTTTCAAAGCGGTTGGCAGCAGCGGCGCTTGGAGGAAAGGAAGCCGGTTGGAGGGCGCAGCGCACCCCTGCTGCGCGGAGGAGGGGGCTGAGCTGAACTCAGCAGAAGTTACATGCACAAGGTTAGTGGCCCCCACACGCCTCCCCAGCCCGCTTTTTTTTCTCTCCTCTCCCTCCTTCAAGCAGGCAAAAATTCTGACGTTCTCAAGAGACCAGCTCTGCCCCCGTGGCTCAACTGACCCTACCATGTGGACGCTGCTCCTCCAGGTGGGAACTGGAGTTTTGAAATAAAATGGATGATTTGACGTTACTTGATCTTCTGGAGTGCCCTGTGTGCTTTGAGAAGCTCGATGTCACAGCCAAAGTCCTCCCTTGCCAGCACACCTTCTGCAAACCATGTCTACAGAGGGTTTTCAAGGCCCACAAAGAGCTGCGGTGCCCCGAATGCAGGACGCCTGTGTTTTCCAACATTGAGGCGCTGCCGGCCAACCTGCTGCTCGTGCGCCTTCTGGATGGAGTGCGCTCAGGGCAGAGCTCCGGGAGAGGGGGCTCCTTCCGCAGGCCTGGCACGATGACCTTGCAGGATGGCAGGAAAAGCAGGACCAACCCCAGACGTCTGCAGGCCAGTCCTTTCCGGCTAGTGCCTAATGTCAGAATCCACATGGATGGGGTAAGAGAGATCTTATTTGCTAATATCATGTCAGTACATATCTTATTGGTCTGTGCCATTGCAGGTGCCTCGAGCAAAGGCCTTATGCAACTACAGAGGGCAGAATCCCGGTGACCTAAGGTTTAATAAGGGAGATATCATCCTTCTCCGGAGACAGCTTGATGAGAATTGGTACCAGGGGGAAATCAATGGCATCAGCGGGAACTTCCCAGCCAGCTCCGTGGAAGTCATCAAGCAGCTGCCCCAGCCGCCCCCGCTCTGCAGGGCCCTCTACAACTTCGACCTACGAGGCAAGGACAAGAGTGAGAACCAGGATTGCCTGACCTTCCTCAAGGTAGGATTCTGGGTGGCCACCAGAGTCACCTGGTAAATGCTGACCATGAGACTTTCTCTTTCAGGACGATATCATCACTGTGATCAGCCGAGTGGATGAGAACTGGGCAGAAGGCAAGTTAGGAGATAAAGTAGGCATCTTCCCTATCTTGTTTGTAGAGGTACGTGAGTATCAAGTCTACATCTGATTTACCAAACTTCTCATTGGACCTTTTGTCTTTTCAGCCAAACCTCACCGCAAGACACCTTTTAGAGAAGAACAAAGGTCGCCAGTCATCCCGCACAAAAAACCTGTCCCTGGTGTCCTCGTCCTCCAGAGGCAACACGTCTACCCTCCGTAGGGGCCCAGGGTCCAGGAGGAAGGTGCCTGGGCAGTTTTCCATCACAACAGCCTTGAACACTCTCAACCGGATGGTCCATTCTCCTTCAGGGCGCCATATGGTAGAGATCAGCACCCCAGTGCTCATCAGCTCCAGCAACCCCTCTGTGATCACCCAGCCCATGGAGAAAGCAGACGTTCCTTCCAGCTGTGTGGGACAGGTAGGGAAGAAACGCCTGGGATGAGGGCACTTGTTCTGCTTGGCTGTCTTTTCTGTCTGTGCAGGTCAGCACTTATCACCCCGCACCTGTCTCTCCAGGACATTCCACAGCCGTGGTCAGTCTGCCTGGCTCCCAGCAACACCTCTCAGCGAACATGTGAGTAAAAGGCTCATCCCTTCACCCAAGTCTCCTCCCTCACCAGTTCTCTGTGTCTTCCCAGGTTTGTAGCCCTGCACTCCTACTCAGCCCATGGACCCGATGAGCTGGACCTGCAAAAGGGAGAAGGCGTCAGGGTCCTGGGGAAGTGCCAGGACGGCTGGCTCAGGGGCGTCTCCTTGGTCACCGGGCGAGTCGGCATCTTCCCAAACAATTACGTCATCCCCATTTTCAGGTGTGTCGCCTCCAATCCCAGACTTTGGGAGGCTTCTCTTAAAAAAAAAATTTTCCAAAACCAGAAAGACCTCTAGTTTTCCAGACTCCCGGAGCCCTGGTCTCTACACCACATGGACGTTATCCACCTCCTCTGTGTCCTCCCAAGGCAGCATTTCAGAAGGTGATCCACGGCAAAGCCGTCCCTTCAAATCCGTCTTTGTGCCCACTGCCATAGTCAACCCCGTGAGAAGCACAGCCGGCCCTGGGACTTTAGGACAAGGGTCTCTTCGGAAAGGGCGGAGCAGCATGAGAAAGAGTAAGTGGTGGCAGAGAGGTACGTGCCTAGAGCTAAGTGATGGGGGGAATGCTGCTGATCTCTCTGTCCTATAATTCCCCAGATGGATCCCTGCAGAGACCCCTCCAGTCCGGGATCCCCACTCTCGTGGTAGGCTCCCTCAGACGCAGCCCCACCATGGTCCTTCGGCCTCAGCAGTTCCAATTCTACCAGCCACAGGGGATCCCCTCCTCCCCCTCAGCCGTGGTGGTGGAGATGGGGTCCAAGCCTGCCCTCACGGGGGAGCCCGCCCTCACGTGCATCAGCAGGGGCAGTGAGGCCTGGATCCACTCCGCGGCCAGCTCCCTCATTATGGAAGACAAAGAAATCCCCATCAAGAGTGAGCCTCTGCCAAAACCGCCCGCATCTGCCCCACCATCCATCCTGGTGAAACCAGAAAACTCAAGAAATGGCATCGAAAAGGTAGGATCAGAGTGACATTGGGGGCCCAACTCCCTGTGTCCATTTCCTCTCCTTTCTCTTGCAGCAAGTCAAAACCGTGAGATTTCAGAATTACAGCCCTCCTCCCACCAAACATTACACCTCCCATCCCACCTCCGGAAAGCCTGAACAGCCAGCCACCCTCAAGGCGTCCCAGCCTGAAGCAGCGTCCTTGGGCCCAGAGATGACCGTCCTATTTGCCCACCGAAGTGGCTGCCACTCCGGACAGCAGACAGACCTCCGGAGAAAGTCAGCTCTTGGCAAGGCCACAACCCTGGTGTCCACTGCCTCAGGCACGCAGACCGTGTTTCCCAGCAAATGAACCTACGGGTGGCTTTTCCTAGACCCCAAAGAGGTGAATTGCATTTAAATACAGTCTGCCTCCACCAACAGACTCTGAAATCCTTTTTACCTTACAGAGCCTGCCTTGGTCATCTTCCCAGGAGGAATTCATGACAACTGGGATGCAGAAGAGAGCAAATGATCTGCTGGGATGGAAACTGCTCAATGGAGAGTTTGTGGACTGCATGATATTCCTTGAACATCAGGGATGGTACAGGGATACCAATAGTCTGGCCTCCAAGACAGGAGAGTAATAGGAGGAAGAGCAAATCTGTCTTCACCTGCAGTATTAATGGGTGGTGGGCCAGAATGGAGGAAAGCAAGTGAGTCATGTGCTGCTACAGGTTACACCAAACTCCCATCCCTCTGTTACTCACTGCTGTTGTCAAAGCCAAACTTTATCTTGCTAATTTCTCACAGCTTGGCACCTAACAAATGACAAGGCAGGACATCCAATGCCTTCGAGCTCTGTGGTCTGGCCTGTCTCTCCAGATCAGATTTAGAGTGAGGTAGCAGATGACATAATATTCTCTTTGGTGTTCAATCCGAAGAGGCCAATGCTTCAGCACAATGTCCCCTAGCCATCACCCCCAGCCCGACTCCCCACCAAGCATCCTGCATCCCTCTGCCACATCTTCATTCTTTTCCATTCTGTCTTTTCCCCGATACCTTCTGACCCCAGGGATTTCTAATAGAGCATAATGATCAAGAAAATAAAGACCTGGTACATAAAGAGTCTCAGAAAAAAAATCCATGATGTTATATGAAAGATACCAAACTGCAATGCTTACAAAGAGGCTATTTCAAGTAGAAAGATATAAATATCACTTATAACCATGCATCCTTTATGTTCATAAATAAGTCATCATAAAGAACAAGCCATTAGAAGACATTCTAATCCTTGTTTTTAAAAAAAAGACTATAATCTAAGATACAATTCTAAAATTACTGTGCTAACCTGCAAGAGACATTGCTCACATAAATGAAATTCATATATACCGTGATGTTATTTGAACCATATATTTTCATCTTCTCCTCCTCTCTTAAGACATCAATAAGAATTTGATTTTTAAAGGCACATGCTGCTCTGATTATCAAAGACAATAACACAAATGCAGCATCACTGGGATATGTCGGTTGTTTTAAAGTTCAGATCCTAATTTTACTGAGGAAGCATCCTCAGTTTTTCATCCAGCCCTGCTTGTAAACAGGATCCAGCATCAGCCAGACCATGAGCAGAGTAAGGATTGCATCTGGAGGTTACAGAAATGTTTTCTTCTATGTGAAGCTATCACATGCAGGGGTTAAACAGGCAGCCATCTTTTAATGCGATGAATAATTTGGACTTCTTAGCCACACCCTTGTCTCGGTTAACCACAGGAGGAGGTGACAATACACCACAAGAAGCCCCAGAGTTCTGGCTTTATCTGCCAAGTGGTAGGTGAGAAGGGAAGAGGTGGGATTGAGCACACTGGCTATTTATACCTTGTCTTCAAAGCCCTCTTAGTCACATTTCCATCTTCATGCATTGGCTTCTGCCTTACAATTGAGCAATAGGAAACCACCACTCCTAATTTTTGCACGTGCTGCTTTTTAAGTCTCTGGGAACTTTCCATGAGGTATAGTGGAGGGTTTCATAAGGATTTAGCTCTTCCTTCGAACCTGCTTGGCCGATAAACCAGATATTTTTTTAAAACACAGCATACAGATTCCAAATGATCAAGGATCAAAAAGTGTTGGGGATGTCAGGAAGGATGCAAGGATGGGCTTGAATGATCACAATGAGTCAACCCAGAAATGTGCAGTAGAATAGTTTGCTAATGGTGACATCTGAGTTGCATCTCCCGGAAATATTGTTTCTTATTATTACACTTTGGGTCGGGGGAAGGGGTGTTAAGGGTAAAAAGAGGAAGGAGCAAATAGATAAAGAGAAAAATTCATGCCTCCAGGAAACATAAGCAGAAAAACTATAGACTTGTGTCTCTGCTTATTTTTTTAAGTACAGTGTTTTTAATAGACCAAAGAGAATCTCTATGAGTTAATATGTATGTGAATAATGTTTATAAAAGGGGTATAATGTGTTAGTCATTATGGAATATTGTATAAATAAACCTTCCATATATAAAACATATAAAAAATGATTGCTTAGGGCAGTGGACACTTAAGGACTTCCAAACCTTTCATATCTTCATCCCAAAAAATAGAGCGTTCCAGGGCTGGCAACTTATTTCCTTAGTATATTCCACTGTAAAGCCAAGAGGTGTGGGGGCTTGTTTTCTGGTTTTGTAATTTGTAATAATCCGTATGGATTACTGTAAAATGTCTGTTGCATGTGTGTTGGTGTTGGTGTTGGTGTTGTTTACCCACATGGAGTCATCAGAGATTTGTTCCACACTTTGTATCCTGGAAAACCAAAAGGAATTTTCTTTTCTTCGAGACAGAGTCTCGCTCTGTCGCCCAGGCTGGAGTGCAGTGGTGCCATCTTGGCTCACTGCAACCTCCGCCTCCCGAATTCAAGTGATTCTCCTGCCTCAGCCTCCCGAGTAGCTGGGACTACAGGTGCGTGCCACCTTGCCCTGCTAATTTTTTGTATTTTTAGTAGAGACGGGGTCTCACCGTGTTAGCCAGGATTGTCTCGATCTCCTGACCTTGTGATCTGCCCGCCTCGGCCTCCCAAAGTGCTGGGATTACAGACGTGAGCCACCATGCCCGGCCTGGAATTTTCTAGTAAGAAGAAAAACATACAGAATATGTCTTCACTGTTGGGTAACTCTCAAATTTGTAGCAATCCAGATTTTTTGTAAAACTGTGCTAATGGGATATTTAATGTCAGAGTTATTGTCTCTCACTTCAATATCTAGTACTGGATAATGTTTCTCCTGGGAGCACGTATTTTTTTTTCAAGTCCTCTTTTCCTGGACTTAACATGTTCTTCTAGAAGACACCAGAAGTCATGACCCTAAGCCCCCTCCCTTCAGGACCACTTTCTACCATCGGTTTTCAAAAAACTATCCACATGTTAATTCTGTTTTATGTTCTGTGATTCTGTGGTAGACTCAGTGCTTTCAGAGTCCAGAGCTTGACTTGGGTTAGTGGCCTTAATGAAGTGCTAAATTTGCTCTTTACCGCGAGACTGATCAGAAGAAGCAAAAGGGGAAAGGGGGCTAGAGGTCCACTCGCACCTTTTACATCAGACAAGAGGAGGACTGTGCCAGAAATCTGTGCATGAAACACCATCTGCTCTTCATGCAGGGAGGGGTCAACCGTGTGAACGTGCAGAGATTACTCGAGCCTTCTTTGCCAAAAATATGCATTCTTCCCAGCTGTAAGCGTGTGAAGCCAAATATGTCTTTTAGCATGAAACAATAAAAACATGTTTATTTTCACTTAATAGGTTATTCCCCAGGCCTGGATTTTTTTTTT